AACTGTTACTCTTTTATATAGTTTCAGCAGCTTTAACATTTGAAAATGCAAATAGCCTTAAGTTAAAAAAAATCTAGTTGGTGTTTCAATTTTGTATATATCATTTTGATAATAAAATCATTTCTTTAGGCCAAATAAAGAAAAAACAAAGTTTCATGTTTATAAAACAATTGCCAAGCTACAGATACAACAGATATCTTCTCTTTATCCCTCTCTCTTCTCTTCCTCTCATCTCTTCCTGAGTCTCATCAAAGCACTCATGCCAAGAAACCACTTTATCCAGGGAAGGTGGCCACATAACCCAAGAAACAGCAATTGATCTACAAATGCTGACAGTGAGATACAAGCTCTGGAAAATGAACTGACCAAACTGGAAACAGCATGTTGAATAACTGGAAGGATTTTTCCTCTCAAATTCTAGGATTTCTTTTTTTCTTTTTCTTTAGACAGGGTCTCCCTCTGTCACTCAAGCTGGAGTGCAGTGGTGCTATCTCAGCTCACTGCAGTTTCTGCCTGCAGGGCCCAGGCGATCCTCCCACCTCAGCCTCCTGAGTAGCTGGGACTACAAGCATGTGCCACCATGCCCAGCTATTTGATATATATATATTTTTTTTTTTGTAGAGACAGCATTTCACTATATTGCCCAGGCTGGCCTCGAACTCCTGAGCTCAAGAGATTCTCCTGCCTGGAAATAACCTCTTTTATACTTAAAGCAAAGCTGAAAGCAAGAGTTCCTAGCCCAAGATGGCTAGCAGAAAGGAAGCAGCAGCTGTGCAGTTGGGGCGGGGCCCAATTCCTTCCCTGGCCGCCAGGGGGAGTCTACCCACAGCTGACTCTGCTCACCTTAAGCGCGCCACTTGGCGCAGGCGCTGAGGCGCCAGACGTCCCTGCGTCTCTGGTTGGGACGTCCTGAAAGAGAGTCGTCACATCCTCCTCAGGACTCTATGGTTCCGGCCTCAGGACTCTATGGTTCCCGCGAGGGACGAGGGGCAACGTATATAAATGCGCGCAGGCGTAGTTAAGAGAGCGCATTTTGACTTCGAGGCACCGCCGACGTTACTGTGTCGCCATGGGGCGCCGTCCAGCTCGCTGTTACCGGTATTGTAAGAACAAGCCGTACCCAAAATCTCGTTTCTGCCGAGGGGTTCCTGATGCCAAGATCCGCATCTTTGACCTGGGTAGAAAGAAGGCAAAAGTGGATGAGTTCCCACTCGGTGGCCACATGGTGTCTGATGAATATGAGCAGCTGTCTTCTGAAGCCCTGGAGGCCGCCCGTATTTGTGCCAACAAATACATGGTGAAAAGTTGTGGCAGAGATGGCTTTCACATGCGAGTGCGGCTCCATCCCTTCCATGTCATCCGCATCAACAAGATGTTGTCCTGTGCTGGGGCTGACAGGCTCCAGACAGGTATGCGAGGTGCCTTTGGAAAACCCCAGGGTACTGTAGCCCGGGTCCACATTGGTCAAGTCATCATGTCCATCCGCACCAAGCTTCAGAACGAGGAGCATGTGATTGAAGCCTTGCGCAGGGCCAAGTTCAAGTTCCCTGGACGCCAGAAGATTCATATCTCCAAGAAGTGGGGCTTCACGAAGTTTAATGCTGACGAATTTGAAGACATGGTGGCCAAGAAGTGCCTCATCCCTGATGGTTGTGGAGTCAAGTACGTTCCCAGTCATGGCCCCTTGGACAAGTGGCGGGTTCTGCACTCATGAAGGTTTTGGCAGTACTGTCTCCTTGGGCCATGCTGGTCTGACTTATGCTTACTAATAAATTCTGTTTACTGGCAAAAAATAACTCCTTATTAAGTTTTAATATTTTTTAAATAT